CTGCCTTTATTATTAATATCTCATGTTAATCTCATCTAGGAATTAGATTGGAGGTCACTGATACTATGGTTTTGATTTGTGCTGTAGCCCCTATGATACCGAATAAATACATAACCAGGCTGGGCTTGGTGGCTCATGCCAGTAATCCCAGCCCTTTGGCAAGCCGAAGTGAGTGGATCACTTGTACCTAGGAGTTTGAGACCCGCCTGGGCAGCATGGTGAAACCCCATCTCTATAAGGGGGGAATAAAATTACATAGGTGGTATGCACTAAGTACTTCAGTAAGGGCTGAAGAATAGAATCATTTGAGCCAATCAGCCATGCATTTCTTATTGTTGGAAAATTCACTCTGGTCAGCAATTAAGCTTTTCACATACTTCACATTGAAGTGAATCTAAATGAATTGTTCTAAGTAAAATAATTTTTGGAACACAAATATTTGGCTTCTGGTTATATAAGCCATCATCCTCAGACATAGATTTTAAAAATTATATTAGAGTTTATTTTAACTTGTATCAACCATAAAATAAAAAAGAGCTCAAAACATACACAGTTGGAATGAGACCTTCATTCTGAAAGCAGCAAGGAACTAGTGAAAGTTAACATTGTTCACTCGAATGGAGAATAACCTTTTTTTGCATGTTAAATTTTAGGATTTAAATGATAAATTGAGCCTCACCACTACTGCTGATCTGGGAAGAATCTGACCTAGTAAAGGTTTTCAAATGTCTTTTCCATTTCCCGTGGCTGAGGGATTCTTGGTGTCAGTGACTGAAATTATTTGGAAGTTCCTTGACTGAAATAGAATATCTCAAACCTTATTTCAAGTACCAGCCTGTGTGTTTCTGTTTTTTGTCTGGAGCATGTGAACAGAATGCATGTGTGTGAGATAATTGGGCTTTCACTAATGGCCCCCTTTCAGCAACCATGTATGGGTAAAGCTGTTCAGTTCCCTGCTCCTCCCTCTCTGAGCACGGAGCAGAATCTGTTCTGCTGAAGCTGCTGTTCCACTTTTTAGCTTGCTATATTTGTACAGCAACAGCAGGAGCAGCCCACTAGCTAGGCCGTGTGGCCACCCTTTGGCACCCGCACCGGCTCAGACCTGCTCAGGACTCAGCCAGGGCACACAGTTTGTGTTCTTACGTGCATCCATCTGTCTGTCTGTGTGCGTCTCTGTGGAGGACTGAGGTTTTCAAGTGAAAGAGGTGACTCGTTTGTCTTTGTTGTTTTGCTGTGTGCCCACTTATTTTTCTTTCCTTGGTTTTTTAGAGTGAAGACATAGTCCAGAGAGGGAAGTGTAAAGCTACAGGTATGGGCTAACTACTGAATGGGTGTGCTCCGTGGCTATCTTTTTAACCTTCTTGCATGAGGCCTGCTATGCAGATATGAAAAAGTTGCTTTCAGAAAGGTGATGGCTTCTTTTGTACATTATGGGATAACATTTGCAAAATGTGTGTCCCTGGGAAGCTAGAAATATTTTCTTGCCCTCTTTTCCAACTCTTTCTCCTTAGCTATTTTCCAAGGCAGGCTTATCTCCCACTAAAACTAGCTGCTTCCTAGTTCTTACAGCTGTTGCGGTGAGCGTGTGTATGTTGGAGGGAGCCGGGAGGAATACTCTACACCAGACTTGTCCAACCCGCAGCCTGTGGGCTGCATGTAGCCCAGGACAGCTTTGGATATAGCCTAACACAAATTTATCAACTTTCTTAAAACATGAGATTTTTTTTTTCTTTTTTTTGAGCCGGAGTCTCGCTCTGTCACCCAGGCTGGAGAGCAGTGGCGCGATCTTGGCTCACTGCAACCCCTCCGCCTCCCGGGTTCAAGCAATTCTCCTGGCTCAGCCTCCCGAGTAGCTGGGATTAACAGGCCTGTGCCACCACGCCTGGCTAATGTTTTGTATTTTTAGTAGAGACGGGGTTTCATCGTGTTAGCCAGGATGGTCTCTATCTCTTGACCTTGTGATCCTCCCACCTCGGCCTCCCAAAGTGCTGGGATTACAGGTGTGAGCCACCGCGCCCAGCCTGCAAATTTTTTTTTTTTAACTCATCGGCTATCATTAGTATATTTTATTTGTGGCCTAAGACAATTCCTCTTCCAGTGTGGCACAAGGAAGCCTAAAGATTGGACACCACTGGAACAGAGATGAGGACGGAACTTAGTAGATTCCATGCACGTACTAATACCTTCCTTGAACCAGAATTTGTTCAACATACTTTTTTTTTTTTTTTTTGGAGACAGAGTTTCACTCTTGTCACCCAGGCTGGAGTGCAGTGGCACGATCTCAGCTCACTGCAGCCTCTGCCTCCTGGGTTCAGGCAATTCTCGTGCCTCAGCCTCCTGAGTAGCTGGGATTACAGGTGCCTGCTACTGTGCCTGGCTAATTTTTGTATTTTTGTATTTTTAGTAGAGACAGGTCTCGAACTCCTGACCTCAGGTGATCTGCCAGCCTCGGCCTCCCAAAGTACTGGGATTACAGATAGGAGCCACTGTGCCCGGCTAACATACTGATTTTTTTTTTTTTTTGGAGACAGAGTCTCACTCTGTCAGCCAGGCTGGAGTACAGTGGCACGATCTCGGCTCACTGCAAGCTCTGCCTCCCAGGTTCACGCCATTCTCCTGCCTCAGTCTCCTGAGTAGCTGGGACTACAGCTGCCTGCCACCATGGCCGGCTAATTTTTTTGTATTTTTTGTATTTTTTTTAGTAGAGAGGGGATTTCACCGTGTTAACCAGGGTGGTCTCGATCTGACCTCGTGATCTGCCCATCTTGGGCTCCTAAAGTGTTGGGATTCCAGGCATGAGCCACCGTGCCTGGCCTAACATACTGATTTTTAAATCAGCACTGGAGCTTAAATAAAGTGTAAACTTACAGTATATTGTTACCAACTAAGAAATGCACTTAAGTTCCAGAACTAGTGTGGGATCTGAAAGTATGACTTGATTGGAAGGGTGGTCACAATTTGACAGGACTGTTGGGTCAGTGTTACTGACAGATACTCCAAGGAAGGCTCTGAGGCTATACTATTGCTGAGTACACAGCAGTAGTACAGAGCTGAGTACAGAGTCTTTCTGTGATTAAGGATAGGGGAGGAAATGGAAAACTTTTTCGTTTTCAAAATGGTGATGTTTTTGTCATATCCTTTCAGTATACTGTATGTGGTAATTTTACAGGCAAGGCAACTTGTACACAACAAATTATTAAATGTAGTGCTTTTTTGGTACAGTGATTTTAGATTTGAAATGGAAATTTTTTTTTTTTTTTTTTTGGTGACAGAGTCTCACTCTATCGCCCAGGCTGGAGTGCAATGGCATGGTGTCGGCTTACTGCAACCTCCGCCTCCTGGGTTCAAGCGATTCTCCTGTCTCAGCCTCCCAAGTAGCTGGGACTACAGGCACCTGCCACCACATCCGGCTAATTTTTGTATTTTTAGTAGAGATGGGGTTTCACCATGTTGATCAAACTGGTCTAGAACTCCTGACCTTAGGTGATCTGCTCACCTCGGCCTTCCAAAGTGCTGGGATTAGAGGCGGTGAGCCACCGCGCCCAGCCTGAAATGGAGGTTTTTTATGTTTTATTTATTTTGTTTTGTAAGGCAGGGTCTCACGCTGTTGCCCATGCTGGAGTGTAGTGGTGCGATCAAGTATCACTGCAGCGTTGACCTTCCTGGGGTCAGGTGATCCTCCCACTTCAGCCTCACAAGTAGCTGGGACTACAGGTGGGCACCATCATGCCTCACTATTTTTTGTATTTTTTTGTAGAGATGGCGCCATGTTGCCCAGGCTAGTCTTGCCTGAGCTCAAATGATGCTCCTGCCTTGGCCTCCCAAAGTGCTGGGATTACAGGCGTTTCCCACTGTGCCCAGCCAGAAAAATTCTTTTTACAATATTTCTATTTCTTCTTTAACCCCCCTCCCCCACCATTCAGAAATTTTTACATTGTCTAGATTCTTATGGAAAACTTATTTTGTTGTTTTGTTTTTTGTTTGTTTGTTTTGAGACAGGGTCTTATTCTGTTGCCCAGGCTAGAGTGCAGTGGCTCAATCTTGGTTCACTGCAGCCTTGACCTCCTGGGCCCAGTCACTCCTCCTGCCTCAGCCTCCTGAGTAGCTGAGACTACAGTATGCATCACCACACTCAGCTAATGTTTTGTATTTTTTTGTAGAGATAGGTCTCTCTTTGTTGGTCAGACTAGTCTCAAACTCCTGGGCTTGAACAGTCTGCCCACCTTGGCCTCCCAAAGTGTTGGGAATATAGGCGTGAAGCCTGTGTTCTTGCCCCGTAAATTATTCTTAACCGTCACATTTTGTAACAATAACAGAAATCTTCCACAAAGTGAAATGCCACAGAGATAATTACCAGTTTGTGTCACCATATTTTACCTATGCAAGCAAGGTACTTGGCTGGGAGCTCAGGAGACCCAGTAGTTATATTAGAAATACTCGATTTTAGAAATGAAATTTAGGTCCAAAAAGGTACTGTGCAAAAATTTAAGTTACTGTAGTTGGTTATTTTCAAGTATCAATTGCTTACTTTTTTTCTCTCTTATGAAACTTGGGGGTAAAATACCCAGTCCACTTAGCAGCAATCTGAGGTTATAACCATTCCCTAGATTTTTGCAATTTGAATTCCCTCATATAGATTGATGGTGATTTTTAATGACATTGATTCCCTTTTCAGTAGTAGCTTCTAATCTCCTCTGTGCTTATATAACTAGACTTTACTTTATTGCCCTTTCAAACATACTTAGATTTATTGGGGTGGAAGTGTAAAATCTGTTCACCTGTTGTAGAACTCCCTGGTTATATCTATCAAGGTAGACATTTGCATATGCCAACTAGGCTTTTTTGCTTAACTGTGCTTTTGTTTGCTTTTTCATCCTTTTGGCAAAACATACTGTGATTGCTAGCCTTTCTCTTTTCTAATCCAGTTTTACATCTTCCTGTTAAGTTTATACTATTCCTATATCCTAAATGCAATGAATGCTGTTCTTTTGAGTGTTTTTCTTACCTATATTGATCACTTTTAATGATTTGGGTTCTTAATGTTACAGCAGGCTGACTACTCCTACCTTCACTTAATCAGGCTTTGAATTGTTGCTCTTTTAAAAAGTAGAGAATATTCAAGGCAGAGAATACTGAGACAGACGGACAACCAGGGAGAGAAGAGGAAACCATGAAAGTACATTCAGAGTGAAAGGAACAGGTGATGAAAAGAGGCTGAGGGAAAGTTAAGGCTTTAGTAGTTCATTCGTTTTACTTCTTTGCAGGCTGAACATAACTTCTTTTTTTCAAAGTTCCCTGTGTTGTGAACTGAGCTTGGGTGAAGTGAAATCTTTGAGGTAAGGCAACTCTAATGATAAAAATGGAAAGATGTTTCCACTTTGTGTTTTTTGTGGGGCCCAGGAAGCTAAAGCTGTGTGTATTTGTGGATCAGACAAGTGCAGCAAGTTAATATCATTGGCTTCTGAAGGGGAGAGTGAGGTGATGGCTGCGTTTAAGTTGGATTTCCTTCCAGAAATGATGGTGGATCATTGCTCTTTGAATTCCAGTCCCGTGTAAGTATTTTTGTTGTCTAATTTTTATCATAACATAATAGAAGTTTCATTTTATCTCACACAGCTCAAAGAAAATGAACGGCACCCTGGACCACCCAGACCAACCAGATCTTGATGCTATCAAGATGTTTGTGGGCCAGGTTCCAAGGACCTGGTCTGAAAAGGACTTGCGGGAACTCTTCGAACAGTATGGTGCTGTGTATGAAATCAACGTCCTAAGGGATAGGAGCCAAAACCCGCCTCAGAGCAAAGGTTAGGGCTTTGGGTTTTGGTTTATCTTATTTAGTTTGATTTTATGAAATCTTATTTATTGCAGGGTGCTGTTTTGTTACATTTTACACCCGTAAAGCTGCATTAGAAGCTCAGAATGCTCTTCACAACATGAAAGTCCTCCCAGGGGTAAGAAAGCTCCCACTAGTAAATGGAAATGTACAGTGATAATAATCATATTTTTCCTTTTCAGATGCATCACCCTATACAGATGAAACCTGCTGACAGTGAGAAGAACAATGGTAAGCAAATGTATACAATCTTCCCCTTAAGAATATTCAAGTCTTTTCTGTTTTACTCTCTTAGCAGTGGAAGACAGGAAGCTGTTTATTGGTATGATTTCCAAGAAGTGCACTGAAAATGACATCCGAGTCATGTTCTCTTCGTTTGGACAGATTGAAGAATGCCGGATATTGCGGGGACCTGATGGCCTGAGCCGAGGTAGGTAGTTTTAGCTTTTAAATAATCTTTTGAATGCATGAGTTACTGACTCTTCTCTTACCAGGTTGTGCATTTGTGACTTTTACAACAAGAGCCATGGCACAGACGGCTATCAAGGCAATGCACCAAGCACAGACCATGGAGGTAGGGAGCAGATAGGTGATGGGGAAAATTCCAATTTGACCCTTTCGTTATGGTCTTTTCACAGGGTTGCTCATCACCCATGGTGGTAAAATTTGCTGATACACAGAAGGACAAAGAACAGAAGAGAATGGCCCAGCAGCTCCAGCAGCAGATGCAGCAAATCAGCGCAGCATCTGTGTGGGGAAACCTTGCTGGTCTAAATACTCTTGGACCCCAGTATTTAGCAGTGAGTCTTTGTGGTTTGCTTTCTGCAGACTGACTCTTGTTCTGTTTTTTGGTGTAATGTCTAGCTTTATTTGCAGCTCCTTCAGCAGACTGCCTCCTCTGGGAACCTCAACACCCTGAGCAGCCTCCACCCAATGGGAGGTAAGTGTTTCACTGCTGCAGAGGAGCAGCAGTGCTGGCTAATCTCTTGCTTTGGATGTTGTAGGGTTGAATGCAATGCAGTTACAGAATTTGGCTGCACTAGCTGCTGCAGCTAGTGCAGCTCAGAACACACCAAGTGGTACCAATGCTCTCACTACATCCAGCAGTCCCCTCAGCGTGCTCACTAGTTCAGGTAAGCATGAGGATGACCCAGTGTGCCATTATGGGTTGAATTTTAACTCCTTGCTTTCTAATAGCAGGGTCCTCACCTAGCTCTAGCAGCAGTAATTCTGTCAACCCCATAGCCTCACTTGGAGCCCTGCAGACATTAGCTGGAGCAACGGCTGGCCTCAATGTTGGCTCTTTGGCAGGTAAGGGGCAGCACCTGGCTGTCATCAGACTAAGTATATTAATCCTTCTCTTCCTCCAACCAAGGAATGGCTGCTTTAAATGGTGGCCTGGGCAGCAGTGGCCTTTCCAATGGCACCGGGAGCACCATGGAGGCCCTCACTCAGGCCTACTCGGGTATCCAGCAATATGCTGCTGCTGCGCTCCCCACTCTGTACAACCAGAATCTTCTGACACAGCAGAGTATTGGTGCTGCTGGAAGCCAGAAGGAAGGTGAGTGCAAAGGGAGATCGGGGTCAGGTATGTGATACTTTTCCAATTCCTGGGTATTTTGAAGGTCCAGAGGGAGCCAACCTGTTCATCTACCACCTGCCCCAGGAGTTTGGTGATCAGGACCTGCTGCAGATGTTTATGCCCTTTGGGAATGTCGTGTCTGCCAAGGTTTTCATAGACAAGCAGACAAACCTGAGCAAGTGTTTTGGTATGTTGGCTTCTCTCTGGTGTCAGGATGGGTCCCTCACCTAGGTTTCTGCTTGGACACACAGGTTTTGTAAGTTACGACAATCCTGTTTCGGCCCAAGCTGCCATCCAGTCCATGAACGGCTTTCAGATTGGCATGAAGCGGCTTAAAGTGCAGCTCAAACGTTCGAAGAATGACAGCAAGCCCTACTGAGCGTGCTCCCCTCTGAGACTGGAGTGAGAGGGTCTTCTGGTAAGTGGGGGAGGAGCACCCTTAATGATTCGAAGCCCTGAGGCTGTGTGTTGACAGCCCTGGACCCTGATCCCTGCCACTCTCGCAGGCACAGCTTGCCCTGAAGACTCGGCTACTGCCTTCTGTGGGAGTTTCGCTTCGTACAGAGGACAAGTTTGTGCTTTGGTTTCCAGTGTTTTACTTTGGAGTTTAGGTGCCATATCCTGAGGTTTTTTTTGTTTTTGTTTTTGTTTCTCCTTTATTTAAAGTTTGCTGTGTTTGTAACCAGTGTGTGTTGAGAAGGACCAACACCAAACCACCCTGGGGAAGGGGGACAGGGAAACATTTAACACAGACGATGATCAGGATTTGCCCCAAACCACCCCAAGAGAGAGGACTGAGTGGAACAAAAAAGTGACCCCCAGAACCTCTCTTAGTGTGAGGGTGGGTAGAATGAGAACTGACACCTGGGAGCTGTGGGGAGCAGAGCGGCTTTGGGGAAGAGTGGAGTGACTAGACACCTAATGCCCTGGCAGCTGGAGACTCAAACTCCTGTACAGCTACCTTCTGGGAAATAGTTTTTGACACCTATTTTTCAGATTCTTGTCCGGAATTTCTGCTGCTCTTTTCAAAAAAGGGCATTAACAATTCTCTGGAAATAAAGCACCTGTTAGCCTGACATATGCAAAAAGCAGGGCGGCATCACCCATTACGAGCTCCCCCAGCCAGCAGTCAGTATTGGATTGGCCTTGCCTGGCTGGTGGCAGTTTGGGAGAAACAGCCAAAGAGGTTAGTTTATTTCAACACCAAATTAGACCATGGCCCATTTCCAACGGGTCTCTTTAAAGGCCTCTATGGAATACATTGCCTGGTTTCCTTCTTTGCAGTTCACCACAGCAAGGAATGTCACCTCCATCCCAAGCCACCATTTTCTCATGAAGGCAAATCCAAGAAGGGCTTGCAGTTCTTGCTGAAGGGGGTACCATTTGTGGGCAGAGTGATCAATACCATCTAGTTGGGGGAGGAGGAGCTTATTTCTTGGTGTACTTGAATCAGAAGGTCCCTGCAAGCCAGTATGCTTCATTTGCCAGTGGCCAGAAATTCTCCCTTGCCTCCTTGATTGAGGTGTCCCAGATGTAGTATTCCCACAGGGGTCTGGCAGGCCCCTCCTGTAACCACTCCAGTCACATTTTCTGCTCTTGAGGCAGAGGTGACATCAGGACGTTTACAGCCTCCACATGAATTGAGTGTTCATTTACCTCAGTATTACCGTGTTCATTTTTGTCCTCGTGCTACAGTTAGCTCCCTGCCGCCTCTTGCAGGTCTTACTTCAGCTCTTGCCTGTGACCCACACAGCTTCTGGGCTCTGCCTCTGCTCTAAGAAGTGCTGTGGGGGTAGAGAACCAGGAAGGACATGCTGTTGGGAATGTACACCTGGGCAGAGGTGGCCCTGTTAAGATGTGACTGTAGCCACAGCCAGGGATGGGATCCCTGGGTCTCTGGAATCTGAAACCTCAACAAATACCAGTCTTGACCCCTAGCAGCAGAGATAAGAATAAAGGGGTTGGTTTGCTATTAAGTCAGATGGGGGCTCTCTCCTTGTCATGCTGTCCCTGTGGGTAACAGACAGGGATTGACCATCTTACTGTTGTACAGGTAGCTGGTGGTGTTGGATTATCCCATTGAAGCTGGGACAGCTGTTCCTTTCTCATAGTGATAACTTGGGTCTGTTGTCCTCTAAGGAACGTGAAACATACACTTCTTAAGCTGAACCACGTAAACTTGAAATTCTGCGCACTGGGAGAAATGTGTCCTGTGTTTCAAAGGATAAAACTGTTCTAAAGGCTTCCAGGGTCATGATGGGATTTTTTAAATAAATGCAAAAAATAAAAATAAAAAAGAAAAAAGAAAACAAAAAAAAAAAAGAAAAAAATGCTAGGTTGGGGAGGCGCTGTTCTGAATCCCAACCGGCTGGAACCAAGAATGTCGTTTCTATTTTTATAGAAGTTTTATACAGCTCCGGGGTGGAGAATATTTATTACCTAAATTATATCTCTGGAAAAGGCCAGGATTTTGTAGAATCCAGAATGTGATTGTTATACACACAGGGTGCTGTGTATGATTGAAACTACTGACTTTCTGTGGCCCGTTTGCAGCCCAGCTAACCTGCCCAAGGGGAAGGTGTTAATGCTGTGAATTGGCAGAGGAGAGAGCTGTGCTCCATAGGGTGCTGCCGGTGCTGTGCTCCCTAGCCTTCTGTTCTGTCTTCCTCCTTAGCCAGAACGCCACTCCCTTCCCACATCCCCTTCTTCTCTCCGCCTTCCCCCATCTCACCATTATTTGTCCATGGATTTGTCCTGGGCTCTGGGACCTTATGAAACCCCTTTCCTAATGACATAAGAGGCCAAGGTGCAATCCACCCACCTTTGATACCAGACCCTGAGGGCTTCATACCTGCTGATGGGTTTTCTTTTCTAAAAGGAATGCTCGCCCCAGCAGGGTCCTGGGCTGCTTGAGCAGCCAGCTGGTGAGACCATGCACTTCTCTGTTCTCTCCTCCCCCTGCCCAGTGAGTTAGCACAGCAGTAGCACTGCCCTTGAGCACAGTTCTTTCCCCAGGCCAAAGATGGTTTTGTGAAGAAGCTGCTCCCCTACAAGTCTCACGTGTGAAAGGGCTCAGCTCAGAGTGGAGACTCGCTGTCAAGTCTTAAGCAATCCTTTTCTGTTGTGTGAAGGTTTCACTTACAATGTGTTTTCTGCTGTAGTTTTGTTTCTTACTTGGGTTACATCATGAAATTGATTTGCCTTGAATGCAGCCAGACCACTGTCTCCTGGGTTCCCCTTGAGTGGCCAGGGCCTGGATGGAAGCTAAGAGCTTGGATTTCTGGGAACAAAGGGCCATCCCCATAAGATTGAGCAGAAATTCTGGTCCTCTTCCCTGAAAAATTTTCCCCACCCCAGCCAGCATCTTCTGCTTCCCCTTGGGTTGTGACCAGGGAGTGGGGAGAGAGGCTGAGGCTCTGCTCCCCTGGAGACCTTCTCTTAGGAGTTGGGTGCTTCATGGAAAATCCAAGCCTTAGGTTCCCTTCTGTCTCTGGCAATTAGATGTGTTCTTGGTGTCCTCCATGTCCTTTTTGACTTTTCCCTGTGTCCATTGTTAGCATGTGCAAAAGTTCCCTGTCATTACCCAACCCCTGCCCGCCCACCTCATTTCAGGGCTGTACACACAGTGAGTGTTCCTGTTCTCTCTCTCTTTGTTTGGATGTATTGCTCTGTGTAACTCAGTGGGTCTCCCTCTTTCTGGTTTGTTTTTTTTTCTAGATTCCTGCCGTTTGTTCATCGTTGTGCCTAAAGCATGTCGATGTGGCGTCAAGTACATCGTCCAAATCCCTGTCTCTTCAGCTTCTCTGATGCTTGAACTCTCACCTTTGACCTTGTGTTGACCTTTGATGCTGATGTGTATTTTTATTATGTTTGTTTCTTTCTTCGTTTTTTTTTCTTTTTTTCTTTCCTTTTTTTTTCCTTTTGTGCTGCCAAATTGGTTTTGCTAGAACGACTGCTGAAGGGGAAATATTTAAACTTGCATTTGAATATAAAAAAAATCTATTTTTCTAGAACTTCATAAGATAACCACTTGATTTTGTGATTCCAATTCTTTGTAATTGTCTTCAGAGCAGCCCTACTAGCACATACCGCGTGGTGTTTGTATTTCTGTGAACACACAGCCAGTCCGTTTCTAGGCTTTGTTTCTCTGTGTGCTTAGTTTTAAAGACAACTTTGAAGTAAACAATGAAATAAAAGATGTCACTAAAACCTCTGAGGCTCCTGAGCACATTTTGCTGATACAGTCTGTGGGGCTTGAGGAGACCGCATGTATTGTTCTTTCTTTTGTTTTTCTTCTGAGTTCTCAACTGCGGAGAGCACCTGAACCCCCTTTCCTTTTTGACCGCAGGCTGCACTTTGGGCCCCAGCCAGCCCTTTTTCTTTTTCTTTTTCTTTTGTGGTTCTTCCCTGGAGCGACTCTGGGGAGTCCTGGATATCCCGCCTGCCCCTTCCCCTCAGCCCCATGCTTGTTCCAACAGTCTCCACAGCAAAATGTGATGCTTTGATTTTTTTGTTGTTGTTTTTGTTTTTGTATTGTTTTTGTGTTTTTGTTTTGAATTTTTTCCTTTCCTACTAAGATTATGCCCAGAAAAAAGTTTTGCATGTTTCCTGCTGTTTCTTCACACCTTCGTATATATCACCTTCACCTCTCTGTTTTCTATAGTTTGTGCAAAAACTGATCGATTTAAAAGGGTTTCAAAGAAGCTGTTTTAAATTGTTGTAGGGTTGATTATTTTTTTCAAGATTGTATTGTTTAATTTTGAAGTGGCAACTTTCTCCTCTATTGCCCTTAGAGCGTTTGCCTGTGCACTTAGACTGTCACTTCGTGTGGCCTCCAGGTCTTACCGGGGCTTCCGGGAGGCTGGCTGCTTTGCTCAGAGAGGGTGGGAAGGGGGCCTGGAGAGACACGAGAAGCAGAGGTAGAGCCTAGAAGGTGGCAGCAGGTGGGTAAGAGGCTTATTTAGCACATTAGGGGCAGTGAGCACCTGGAGGAAGGAGGGCGCTCCCAATCACCCGTAGGAGGCCATCTGCACACCAAGCGGCAATTCACCTGCTGGCGCTTTTCCTAGGTGACAAGCACAATACTACAGTCTTCACACTGTTTACAGCCCTGGGCACCAGCCACCCGGCACTGGCTCTTCATCACAGCTCTGCTCTTGCTTAGCTAGTGGGGTGGGGGAAAGGGCAGGGATTTGTTTTTTTAATTGGGTGGAGAGCCAAACAGCTACTGTCCCTGGGTGCCAAGCAAGCCAGTTTTTTGGTTCCCTGAGGGAAACTGACCCTCCTCTCTTGTGGCACCATCCAGCCTCAGGGTCTTGGAGACTTGAGTAAGAATGTGAGTGGAGGGGGAGAGGTGAGGAGAGGAGCACAGGGTGGATCTGTGGAGGGAAGAGGTTACAGGGGGAGGAGCTGATGATAGATCCCACCCAGACTTAAGCTGCTGGTGGGTGGGTGAGCTGGGAAGTAGGACTGTCCAGGGAAGGGTGGAGAGATGTAGCTAGGGGCTGGGGAGGGGGAGGTGGAAGCGCTATTGAGCATCCTCCACACCAAGGTTGATGAAGGAAGGGATCCCAGCAGGGTTTCTGCTCTGGGGCTGGCAGGTTGCCTGGTATTATGCCCAAGGCCGCTCTGCCTGGGGGAAAGGGCAGCCAGGCAGAGGCCCAGTGTCTGGTAGGCTGCTGAATTTCCTGGAAGGGGTGATTGGATGGAAAGAGGCCAGAAACCCCAGCCTGAGAGACTGCTGTGCACCCCACAGTCTGACTGCACAGAGCCGCCTCTGTTGGCAGGAGGCACTGAGGCTCCCCTTCCTGTGTATTGAGAAGCAGTGTTTGCCAATATATTTTGCTTTCAATTCCAAGAGGAGCTCTGGGAAAACCTGTGGATAAAACCAAATGCCAAATGTTGGACGTTGTTTCCTTTTCCTTTTCTCTCTCTGATTGTTTTAATTGTTCTGTGGTGGTTTTAATGGATTTGAGACCCTGGAGCGGCAGCTGCCTTTCTGATTTCCAGCTGCTTTTTGTGAATAATTTAAAAAGAAAAAAAAAAAGAAACTTTACATTTTGGAGACAAACCTGTGTGAGTTTTTTATTGGTACAAACGTTGTATTTAACACTAGGGGTTTTGTACAGTTTTTTGCCTTTTCTACTAGAAAACAATGTAAAGTGATTTCACAATGTGAAGAGAAAAAAAAATTGCCACTATGACCAAACGCACAGTCTGTTCTGCAGCAACAACGGGATTCAATCAACTCAGTCGTGATTCAGCCGTAGAAATGCTTTTCCTTTATCTTGTTTGAGCTTTTCCTTTCTTTCCTGTTTTGATTTGCAAAAGAAAATGTCTTTTTTGTGTGAACTTGTGTTGTACTCTGTAGAAAATTATGGATTTTACTTTAATGGTTTAAAAAAAGGCAAGGAGAGCCCTCGTCGCTTTTCTTACCTAATCACAGAGTTTGTGTAGTGAATTTAAAAAGAAAAAAAAATTGTTATAAGTTTGGAGCAAGGGAGTATGTGTTTCAAAGGAATCTCCTTCCTTTTTTTGTGTGTTTTTCCTTTTGTCCCAATGGGGAACCTAAATCTGTTTTAATTGCACAGACACATGGACAAAAAGTCATTTTGTATCTGCCAAGTGTGGTACCTTCCTTTGTTTATTTGCTATTAAACTGTTTGAGAAGAACTGATGTCTTCAGAGTTACTGATTGTTGGGGA